TTGGTGGCTCACACCTGTAATCCCAGCACTTTGGGAAGCCCAGGCAGGAGGATCACTTGAACCCTGGAGTTTGAGTCCAGCCTGGGCAACATAGGGAGACCTTGTCTCTAAAAAAATAAATAGAGTGAGAGAGAGAAGGGGAAGTCACCGGGAGGACACACATGGAGCACGCAGCCCAAATGGGGCTCCTCTGTTCTCCCTGCAGAGTCAGTTCGTACCTTTCACATGCACAAAGGTGTTGATCCAACCGAAGCAATATTGATTCTTGTTATATTGCTTTATTGTGGGGTCAGTGTCAGAGTACCACGAGTTTTCATCACGCACCGTTCTTTCCCCAGCTGCAGTGTGTTTAGGGGGGGAACGAGGCCCCACCCCCTATCCCTATCGCCTCTGCCTTTATAACGGCTGCTACTCTCTGAGCACCTGTTGAGTTCTTTCACCTTCCAGATCTAATGTGCTATCCCCACCCCTAGAGAACAGGGCTGCTGGATGCCACATGGCTCCCAGAGAGGGGCTGTGGTCAGGGAAGCCCCAGCTCCAAGGGGGCTGGAAAACCCCAGAGCTGCCCACGTGCGGCAACACAGTCTGGTGCTGCAGGTGTGAGGACGGCTACAAAATACCTGAGCCATTCTGTCACTCTGTCTGAACTCTGTTTGAAATATTGTTTCAATAACTGCTAGGCTGGTTTTTCCTTCCTGACTATATTCCTCAAACCAACAAGAGCCTAGCAGAGGAAAGCATGGCCAAAACGCCCCAAGAAGAGAGCCTTGGCTTCACCTCCAAGGGCCACCATCCGGGAGGATGTCCTCAGACCTCTGATCCCCTCTCTGCAGGCTCTGCCCAGCCCTGTGTGGCAACCCAGAGGAAGCCTCCCCTTCGTTTGAGATTTAACCCCAGACCTTAGGCGATGGCTGCCCAGCCTGTCCCTTCCGCCTGTGTGGCTGCCCACGCGGGCGTTGCTCATGGGGCTAGTCCTGGGTGGATGGGTGGGGGCCTCTCGCCGGCTCCTCTGCCTCCCACCCCCACTGGCACCCCACGCCTGTCCTAGAAGGTTCTTTCTGCCTGTTTTCTCCGTGAGTGACTGGACAGGCAGAGGCCGGCCTTGTGAATCCAAAACAAGGTTTTTTCCTTCCGCAGCCCCCCGCCCGGCTGTGGGGCCCAGCCACTGCACTTCACCGGATGCCGTCTGGTTGGTCCTCAGGACTGATACAGACCAGGACCCCAGGGCCAGCCCGTGCCAGGCTCCTATGCTTCCAGGAGCACGGGTGGGTGGTCCTGCTGCCTGGCCGGCCATCCTCCTGGGGTCGGTCTCTGGCCGATCCTCCCTCCTCCTCTCAAGCCCTGCACAGCCCGGCCAGGCAGGTGCATCTTGTTTGGCTGCTGAGGAGCCGGGGGTTCAGGGAAATTAAGGAACGTGCCCAGGGACCCGGGGCCAGCCCGTGGGGACGCTGGGATTGGAGCCCAAGCCCCAGGTTCGCCGCGCGGCTCTCGACTTCCTCTCCTTTCCCCCAGGGGCGAGCTCAGCGACCGCAGAGAGGTGGGGTCGATCTCCCTGCGACCCCAGGGGGCCCGCGAGGCCAGTGCGCGGGCAGGAGCGGGGACGTGCTCAGAAGAGCCGGGCGCCGCCGCGCCCGCCCGCCCCCCGTCCCCCGGCTCCCGGCTCCGCGCGCCCCCCGCCGCCCCCGGGGCCCTGCTACCCCCGACCCGTCCCCTCCCGCCGGCCGCCCCCATGGCCCGGCTGGGCGCGCTGCTCCTGGCCGCCGCCCTGGGTGCACTGCTCAGCTTCGCGCTCCTGGCCGCCGCGGTCGCCAGCGACTACTGGTACATCCTGGAGGTGGCGGACGCCGGCAATGGCAGCGCCTGGCCCGGGCGCGCAGAGCTGCTCTCCTCGCACTCGGGGCTCTGGCGCATCTGCGAAGGTAACCGGCCACCGCGCCGGCCCTCCTCCCTCAGGCCCCAGGCTTCGAGGCCTATGTTTCCCAGGGCAGAACGGCTGCATCCCGCTGGTCGACCCTTTTGCCAGTGAGAGCCTGGACGTCTCCACCTCGGTGCAGCACCTCATCTGTGAGTCCTGGGTGGGGCCACCTCCCCATCCTAGATCCCAGCCATCCCCATCCCCATCCCGCAGCACTGCTTCCACTGCCCCTGCGTTTCCAAGAGGACGTTTCCACGCAGACCTGTCCCAGTGCTGTGCTGCTGTCCCTAACCACAGGTGCCCAGCTCCCAGCCTATCCTGTTTTCCCCCAGAATTCTCACCTGAGCCCCCTTTCCTGCAGTGCTGCACCGTGCAGTCATTGTGGTCCTGCCCCTGAGCCTGGTCCTTCTCGTGTGTGGCTGGATCTGCGGCCTGCTCAGCTCCCTGGCCCAGAGCGTGTCTCTGCTGCTTTTCACCGGCTGCTACTTCCTGCTGGGGAGTGAGTCTGGGGCCCTGGGGGAATGGCTCCAACAGGGCACCAGAGGCCTCAGCTCTGACCCCAGCACAGGCTGAGACTGTAACCGGTAACCACCCATCCACTGACGCGGCTCCAGCTCTGACTACATGCCGAGTGCTGGCCAAGTGCTCCTCCGAAGGCTCCTCCGAGGGCCCCCCAGTCCCAGCTGCAGGTGAGAAATCTGAGGCCTGGAGAGGGCCGAGGGGGGAAACCAGCAGCCTTGGTATTGGTCACAGGCCACATGAGAACAACAGTGAAGTCAAGGTCTCCTCTAGACAATGAAATCAGGAAGAATCCAAATGACCTGACCCTGCGGCCCATCTGTGAGTGTTCAAAATCCAATTAAGAGGACCTTCCGAGCAGCTGCCCTCCCCATCTCTCCCCCAGGTGTCCTGACACTGGCGGGGGTCAGCATCTACATCAGCTACTCGCACCTGGCCTTTGCGGAGACGGTGCAGCAGTATGGCCCGCAGCACATGCAGGGCGTCCGCGTCAGCTTCGGCTGGTCCATGGCCCTGGCCTGGGGCTCCTGTGCCTTGGAGGCATTCAGCGGAACCCTCCTGCTCTCAGCTGCCTGGACCCTCAGCCTGAGCCCCCCAATCTGTGGTCATCTGAGTCCCCAGCAGGTGGGAGGGAGGTAAGAGGGGGCTGGGTTTCCCTTTGCACCTCTACTCAATGACTACCCTTTATCCATTTTACAGAGGGGGAGACTGAGGCCCAGAGCGGCAGAGGGACCCACCCAGATCGCCTGGCGCCAGAGAGATGCCGTCTCAGGCCAAGGCCTCCCTGGCCTCTGTTCTGTCCACTCTCCCCGAAGGGCAGGCTTGGTGGAGAAGAGGCTGATGAGAGGGCCCGAGAGCCCCTCCGATTTGCAGGGGTGGGGGGCAAGGAGCTGAGCGATCCAGATGTACCCCTCTGCCCCCTCCCTTGTTCTCAAGCCTGCTAGGTACTTTTCACTGAGCACTTCCGGGAAGAGCAGGCACCCAGATCTCTGTCCTTGTCCTGGCACAGGCTGCTGCTGCTTCCGGCCCCCGACCCTTCCTCTCTGCAGCAACCCGGGGGAGGTATGCCACTGTGAGTGCCCTGGTGGGCACACTGAGCTGGCAGAGATGGAAGTCCCAGAAGGGTGGGGTGGGGGTGTCATGCCATGGTGGAGGAGTTTGGGGCCACTCCTTGCCTGCCTCAAAGGGGGCCTGGCTGAGGGTGCTTCTTGACCACAGGGGCCAGGGCTGCCTAGGGTGGCGCAGGGCTGGGCCTGGAGTTTGGGATGCAGGCTTGTTAAACACAGGGCAGAACCCCAGGTTGGGAGGGGCTCAGTTTGCAGGCCCAGGCCCGCAGGCCCACTGCTGGTCCCAGGGTGAGACAGGTGAGAAGAGGGATGGCCAGCACACACTTGAGTCCCCTTGGGCCACAAAGGCTGGGGCACGCCCACCGTTATGCAGATGGACAGTTGAGGTGGCTGCAGGAGAAGGGTTCCCAGGGCCTGTACAACACGTGGAAGCACTAAACGGCCCCGTTTGGGGTTTGGGGGCCCTTCCCGAGTCTTGAGAGGTCTTGAGAGGTGTGCTGGGGAAGGTGGCAGCCTCTTGTAGCTTGATCTTCCTCCACCCTGCCCCACCCCTAGGTCTCTTTATTGATTCAAAGGTTAAGGAAGCTCCTGGGGGCTTGAGGGGGTGGCACAGTTTTGGTGGGGCCCAGTGAGGACAAATCTGGGGGGTGAGCAGGGCCTCCTCTTCCTCCTGGTGTTTGAACGTTTACCATTCCATGTGGGACCATTGTGCCAATTTGTCCTTAAGTAAATCACTTGTGCTGTGTGCAGTATAAGCCTTTTATTTTTCTTAGAACTTTTCAAAATAGGTAACACATGCCTGTCTGTCATAAACAGTACAAACGTGAGCAAACACTGTCACCAGCTGTGCGCGTGTCTGTCTGTCCATCCAG